ACAGAGCAAGACTCTGTCAAAAAAAAAAAAAAAAAAAAAAAAAAATCACCGCAGTAAACCACACTCCAACGGGCCTGCACACTCAGGGTCTTGATTAGAAACAGTATTTAAAAAAATACCTCCACATCTGTTGCACCACAATGCCAAGGTATAACCAGGGCCACTTTCTCCAGGAGGCACAACAGGCGCAGGGCCAGGGAAGGGCCTCTGACACTTTTAGGATCTCAAGAAATTTTTTTTTTTTGGTTATTTTTCTTTGTTTGTTTTTGAGACAGAGTCTTGCTTTGTCGCCCAGGCTGGAGTGCAGTGGTGCTATCTCGGCTCACTGCAACCTCCACCTTCTGGGTTCAAGCGATTCTCCTGCCTCAGCCTCCCGAGTACCTGGGATTACAGGCGCCTGCCACTACGCCCGGCTAATTTTTGTATTTTATTTTATTTTTTAGTAGACACGGGGTTTTGGGTGTTGACCAGGTCTCGAACTCCTGACCTCAAGTGATCTGCCTGCCTCAGCCTCCCAAAGTGCTGGGACTACAGGCGTGAGCCACCATGCCCGGCCTCAAGAAAATGTTTTAATTTCCTTAAAAAACCTTAAGAAAAATCAACTTTTAAGTTGAAAAAGTTTATATATTAACATATTCATCTTTATATCAACACAGCAGTAAAATTTATTTTTTAAAGTGATAAAAACTGTACAAATATTTCTGGTGTGAAACACAGTGTTTTGATGCTCGCGGACTCTTGGATTCGAGGCTGCGGTAGTACGGACAAACACCGTGCAGCGGCATCTCATCTCCGCCAACAGCCGGCGATCAAGCGGGCAGGCTGGGAGAGGGCGGGCGGAAGAGGCGTGGCCGCCGCTACTGCGCACGTGCACCCAACCAGAACCTGGGGGTGGTGCCGGGCCTTCCCCGCTGCGCGGAGGCGTCCTCTCAACCCTTCTGCCCGGCGACTGGTGGGTTGGCGGCTAAGGGGCGGAGACAAGAGGGGCCGCCACCATCTCCTCCAATGGAAGGGAGACAGGGGCGGGCTTAATGACGGAAGGAGCATGGCGTGGAGACACCTGAAAGTGAGTCCCGCGAGTGAGCAGTGTGGATGGGGGACCAGGGACCGGGGAGGGCGAGAACGGAGAGTCAGGCCGGGCGAGGCATGGACCGAAGGCGGCTCCGGGAGTGTGGGCCCCCCTGGGACGTGTGCGTGTTTCCGGGGTCTCCTGCAAATGCTCGGGGGACCCCCCTAATATGCTCTTTTTTGCAGAAGCGGGCCCAGGATGCTGTGATCATCCTGGGGGGAGGAGGACTTCTCTTCGCCTCCTACCTGATGGCCACGGGAGATGAGCGTTTCTATGCTGAACACCTGATGCCGACTCTGCAGGGGCTGCTGGACCCGGAGTCAGCCCACAGACTGGCTGTTCGCTTCACCTCCCTGGGGCTCCTTCCACGGGCCAGATTTCAAGACTCTGACATGCTGGTAGTGCTCCCAGACACCCTATACATTAAATAGCGTGCCTCTGACTTTGTCTTCCTCTTCCCAGGAAGTGAGAGTTCTGGGCCATAAATTCCGAAATCCAGTAGGAATTGCTGCAGGATTTGACAAGCATGGGGAAGCCGTGGACGGACTTTATAAGATGGGCTTTGGTTTTGTTGAGATAGGAAGTGTGACTCCAAAACCTCAGGAAGGAAACCCTAGACCCAGAGTCTTCCGCCTCCCTGAGGACCAAGCTGTCATTAACAGGTAGGTGAGCGGCCCAGAGTTAACGGGGGATGCTCTGCCCCTCCCGTGTGCTTGTGCTCTGCAGGTATGGATTTAACAGTCACGGGCTTTCAGTGGTGGAACACAGGTTACGGGCCAGACAGCAGAAGCAGGCCAAGCTCACAGAAGGTAAAGTGGGGTTGTGTCAGTGGGCCTTTCTTCGGGGTGCAGGCCTGACCAGCGATGTTTGCAGATGGACTGCCTCTGGGGGTCAACTTGGGGAAGAACAAGACCTCAGTGGACGCCGCGGAGGACTACGCAGAAGGGGTGCGCGTACTGGGCCCCCTGGCCGACTACCTGGTGGTGAATGTGTCCAGCCCCAACACTGCCGGGCTGCGGAGCCTTCAGGGAAAGGCCGAGCTGCGCCGCCTGCTGACCAAGGTGGGCAGCTGCACCCCTCTCCAGGCCCTGTCGGGTCCCCAGCTCTGGCCGTGTGTCGCCCTAGGTGCTGCAGGAGAGGGATGGCTTGCGGAGAGTGCACAGGCCGGCAGTCCTGGTGAAGATCGCTCCTGACCTCACCAGCCAGGATAAGGAGGACATTGCCAGTGTGGTCAAAGAGGTTTGAGTCGGGGCCTGGGCCCAGGGTGTGCCACTCATGGCTTTTTCTCTATCTCGCACTGCAGTTGGGCATCGATGGGCTGATTGTTACGAACACCACCGTGAGTCGCCCTGCGGGCCTCCAGGGTGCCCTGCGCTCTGAAACAGGAGGGCTGAGTGGGAAGCCCCTCCGGGATTTATCAACTCAAACCATTCGGGAGATGTATGCACTCACCCAAGGCAAGGTTTCCCGTGTTTGTGTCTTCAGATCTTCTTTATGGTGTCGCCATGTGCTTCTCTGTAGGCCGAGTTCCCATAATTGGGGTTGGTGGTGTGAGCAGCGGGCAGGACGCGCTGGAGAAGATCCGGGCAGGGGCCTCCCTGGTGCAGCTGTACACGGCCCTCACCTTCTGGGGGCCACCCGTTGTGGGCAAAGTCAAGCGGGAACTGGAGGCCCTTCTGAAGTGAGTGAGGTCATGTGTGGCTTGAAACAGAATGCTGAAATTGCTTTGTTTGCTCTTTTTCCAGAGAGCAGGGCTTTGGCGGAGTCACAGATGCCATTGGAGCAGATCATCGGAGGTGAGGACAGCGTCTGACGGGAAGCCTGATCTGGAACCTTCCCAAGGACTCAGGCAAGCCTTTGTGGCTGGATCATGAGAGGAGGGACTCCATCTTGAGCCATGTCCCCCAGCCATGGCATGGCTGCACTGTAAACGCCAATCGGGGGGTCACCAGGATCAACCGCAGGCTTTCTTCAGTCCCTTGGTCAGACCATAAACTGCATTTTTGATTCTTTGTGGATTCAAACCCTAGGATCCATCAGTCTTGCAAGGACATTGAATATTAGGAGGAAAAAGTCATGGAAAAAATAAAGCCATTTAGAACCTGGGTTTCAACGCTAGCCCTTTCTGGTTTGCCATAGGCCCTGCCAAGATACTGCAGGTCCATCCAGGCCTCTGCTATCTGCATCTGCAGTGGGCTTCCCAGGAACTTGACTGTCTTTCATTTGATCTTTATTTTTGTTTATTTAATATTTTAAACTTTATTTTAAAAATATTTCAAACATAAGGGCGGGGTGTGGTGGCTCATGCCTGTAATCCCAGCACTTTGGGAGGCCGAGGCGGGCGGATCACCTGAGGCCAGGAGTTGGAGACCAGCCAGGCCACCATGGTGAAACCCTGTCTCTACCAAAAATACAAAAAATTAGCCAGATATTGTGGCAGGCACTTTTAATCCCAGCTACTCGGGAGGCTGAGGCAGGAGAATTGCTTGAACCTGGGAGGCGGAGGTTGCAGTGAGCCAAGATTGCACCAGTGCACTCCAGCTTGGGCGACAGATCAAGACTCTGTCACACACAAAACAAACAAACAAATTTTCCCGTTTCTCTCTGTCCCTTTCTCTATAACATGGATAAAATATTCACGTCTTATGTATTTATTATTGCTGAGTCATTGGTGCCTTATTCTTCAGTGTTTCAGTCTGTATCTCCTAAGCATCCTGATGTTAGTTTTTTGACTATAAAATTGACCTGCATTCTTTACTAGCAATTCAAACGGTACAGCACTCTTGAAGTGTAAACATTCCTGTTCCTCCTCACCCCACTCTGCAGACATGCCTTTCTGTCTGTCCTCCCAGACTTTTCCCCTGCATAAAGATGTTCATTTTGTACATACACTCAGACATACATGTGGCTGTATTTTTTGTATACCGATTTCTGGATGGAATGCACACTGTTATCTGTTTAGTTACTTTATGTTTTCATACAAATGACATCATCCCACAAATAGAATTCTGCCATTTACTTTCTTCACTATTCTTATGTGGCATGGTTCATGCTGGGCCTCGGTCTTTTGAGTGGGGTCTGTTTACCCAGTCCCCTGTTGGTGATCACATCGCTAACTTCCGGCGTTTTCCTATCACCATCGGTGCCTCCGTGAACACCTTGTGAATGTGCCTGTGCCTTCGTTCTGGTGTCGGTGCAGAGCAGGGTCCAAGGGGCGTGACAGCTGGGCTGAGGGGCTGGCATGTTTCACATTCTGATAGATAGAGCCAAGTTGCTCCTATCAGGTTTTCAAGCTGCCCATTTCCCACCGTGGAGACAGCAACAGAGGGGACATCCCCAGCTCCTCTGGCTCTGCCTGTTCAAAGCTACCCTGTGAGGCCTGAAGACAGAGCTGCCCTGAAGGCAGCTCATGTCCACTGAACACTGACTGTGGGCTGGATGCTGTGCCAAGGGCTTGACGTTTCCTCTTTAAGGATGAGGAAACGGGCAGAGAAGCGGCTGATTGTCCAGTCCCCCTGCGTGGAGGCTGCTTGGCTGGGCTCGAGCCCAGCGGTGTGGTCATAGAGCATGTTGTGCTGAATGGCTCTGCCATGGACCAAGCCTTGGCTGCTCTAAAAGCCGGCTCATTGCCTTCTGCTTCTCCGGATTCGTTCCTTACTCCAGGAAGAGCAGTGCACTGAAGGAGAAATGGGAATGGGCAAAAGGAACCACATGCTGGCCAGACCCCTGCGGGGTCACTTTCCTCAGCCTGGGCTCCGACATGCCACGTCAGGTGCCAGCGCACATACTCTGGACACCCTCCTCATTCTCTCTGGGCTTTGATGCTCTCTGTGAGTCATCTGCCCTCCCTTTCCCATGCTACAGGCATCTACCTTGCTCTGTCCCACCTAATAGCTTCAGGACTGAACAATTCAGGAAAGGGAAGGGAAGGGGTGGAGGAGAAGAGGGAAGAGTCGGCCCTTGGAAGGTTCTCCACGGAAGACTGCCTTTTTTTTTTTTGAGATGGAGTCTCGCTGTGTCGCCCAGCCTGGAGTGCAGTGGCATGATCTCAGCTCACTGCAAACTCCGCCTCCTGGGTTCAGGGGATTCTTCAGCCTCAGCCTCCAGAGTAGCTGGGACTACAGGTGCATGCCACTGTGCCCTGCTAATTTTTGTATTTTTAGTAGAGACGGGGTTTCACCATATTGGCCAGGCTGGTCTCGAACTCCTGACCTCTTGGTCCACCCGCCTCAGCCTCCCAAAGTGCTGGGATTACAGGTGCAAGCCACCGCGCCTGGCTCGAGAGACTGACATTCTGTCTCAGCACAGCTGGAAGAGGCTGCTTGAGCACCAGGATAAGGAGTTGTCTTGCATTCAGGGGCCATGTGGTGTGCGGATACCTATTTTTCTTTCTTTTCTTTTTTTTTTCTGAGACAGAGTCTCGCTCTGTCTCCCAGGCTAGAGTGCAGTGGCATGATCTCAGCTCACTGCAACCTCTGTCTCCCGGGTTCAAGCAATTCTTCTGCCTCAGCCTCCCAAGTAGCTGGGATTACAGGTGCCCACTACCACACCCAGCTAATTTGTGTGTGTGTGTGTGTGTGTGTGTGTGTGTGTGTGTGTGTGTGTGTGTGTTTTTGAGATGGAGTCCTGCTCTGTCACCCCGGCTGGAGTGCAGTGGTGCGATCTCAGCTCACTGCAAGCTCCGCCTCCCGGGTTCACACTATTCTCCTGCCTCAGCCTCCCGAGTAGCTGGGACTACAGGCGCCTGCCACCATGCCTGGCTAGTTTTTTTGTATTTTAAGTAGAGACAGGGTTTCACCGTGTTAGCCAGGATGGTTCGATCTCCTGACCTCATGATCTGGCCGCCTCAGTCTCCCAAAGTGCTGAGATTACAGGCGTGAGCCAGCGTGCCTGGCTAATTTTTGTATTTTTAGTAGAGACGGGGTTTCACCATGTTGGCCAGGCTGGTCTCGAACCCCTGACCTCAAGCAATCCACCCACCTTGGCCTCCCAAAGAGCTGAGATTACAGGTGTGAGCCACCGCACCCGGCCCAAGGATACCTATTTTTCTTAATGCTGGAAGCCACACTCAGACACCAGAGCAGCTCTCAATGCTGGGAATCCTGGGAGACTGATGATGACCGCGTCTCCCTCTGGGACCAAGGATGGTGGAAGGGTGTGCAGAATTCCAAATGTTATTTACATCACTCACTCTTGTGTGGAGTGCATAATTGTCTTTGCTTGCCAATTTCATATCAGTTAAATATAAGCAGTAAGCTAATCCTATTCTGTGACTTACTTTTCTCACGTGTC